CTTCATTGAGCTAGGATATGGGAAGCTGCACTTAAAAGCTGAGGCAAGGAAGGGAGGGACGGAGTAAACATGGGGTTTAAGGGTTTTTTTTTTCGGCTGGGGAGCAGGGTTTGTGCGATTAAAGGTACACAATTTGAACAATTCAGGGAGCAAGTCACTCTCAGAAATTCAGCTTCGGATTCCTCAAACTGTCAATCACAGCCACTTCAGGACCGGCTGTTAGGTTTTAAATAAGGTGGCTGGGCGCGGTGGCTCACGCCTGTAATCTCAGCACTTTGGGAGGCCGAGGCGGGTGGATCACGAGGTCAGGAGTTCAGGACCAGCCTGGCCAAGATGGTGAAACCCCCGTCTCTACTAAAAATACAAAAATTAGCCGGGCACAGTGGCAGGCGCCTGTAATCCCAGCTACTCGGGAGGCTGAGGCAGGAGAATCGCTTGAACCCGGGGCCGGAGGTTGCAGTTAGCCAAGATCGCGCCACCGCACTCCAGCCTGGGCAACAGACTGAGACTCCGTCTCAAAAAAAAATAAAATAAAATAAAAATAAATAAGCTAACGTGTGGGAGGGTTTGTAAGCTCTAAACGGTCTATCTCAAAGTGTGATCTGGGAATGCTTCCATATCTCATGGGAACTTGTTAGAAATGAGAATCTCAGACCTCATCCCAGACATACTGAACCGGAAACTGTGGGTGGACAGCCCAACAATCGGTGTTTTAATATGCCCCCGGGTAATCTTATACACGCTGAAGTCTGAGAACCACTGCTCTAGAGAAATGCACAAACGTTCCTTAGTGGAGATTAAACAAAAGGCGAGGGGTTGGAGGGCGCGAAACGGACCTCAAGGGCAGGGCAGACGGCATTTGAGAGGAAACTGGGAGAGGCCGGAGTGCGACTTGGGGAGTCTTAGCCTCCAAGGACGTTCCCGAACCCTGCGGACGCGGGGCGCCAGCAGGTGGCGCTGGACGCGCAACTGACAAGGAGGCGGGGCCTGCAGCAGGCTTGGAGGCTTCGCGCTCTGGAGGCTCAGGCGCCGCGTGGGGCCGGCACCTCCCGGCAGCAGCGGCAGCTGAGACTCACGGTCAAGCTACGGCGAGGAGTGGGTGAGTCCCTTGAATCGTTCTCACTGGCCGTTAGACATGAAAGTAATTATTTTTATTTTTACAGGTGGCTGAAGCCATACTATTTTATAGAATTAATGGAAAGCAGAAAAGACATCACAAACCAAGAAGAAATTTGGAAAATGAAGCCTAGGAGAAATTTAGAAGACAACGATTATTTGGTAAAATATTAATAATGACAATAATAAATAATATTTTAAGATGTTAATTTTCTTTCCTTTGTAGCATGAGGACACGGGAGAGACCAGCATGCTAAAAAGACCTGTGCTTTTGCATTTGCAGCAAACAGCCCATGCTGATGAATTTGACTGCCCTTCAGAACTTCAGCACGCACAGGAACTCTTTCCACAGTGGCACTTGCCAATTAAAATAGCTGCTGTTATGGCATCTCTGACTTTTCTTTACACTCTTCTGAGGGAAGTAATTCACCCTTTAGCAACTTCCCATCAACAATATTTTTATAAAATTCCAATCCTGGTCATCAACAAAGTCTTGCCAATGGTTTCCATCACTCTCTTGGCATTGGTTTACCTACCAGGTGTGATAGCAGCAATTGTCCAAGTTCATAATGGAACCAAGTATAAGAAGTTTCCACATTGGTTGGATAAGTGGATGTTAACAAGAAAGCAGTTTGGGCTTCTCAGTTTGTTTTTTGCTGTACTGCATGCAATTTATACTCTGTCTTACGCAATGAGGCGATCCTACAGATACAAGTTGCTAAACTGGGCATATCAACAGGTGAGATGACAATGATGTCACTGTTACTAATACATTTCTTCTTTCTTTATTTACCTTCTGGTAGGTCCAACAAAATAAAGAAGATGCCTGGATTGAGCATGATGTTTGGAGAATGGAGATTTATGTGTCTCTGGGAATTGTGGGACTGGCAATACTGGCTCTGTTGGCTGTGACATCTATTCCATCTGTGAGTGACTCTTTGACATGGAGAGAATTTCACTATATTCAGGTAAATAATATATAAAATAACCCTAAGAGGTAATATTACTGTCTCTATCTTCCTTTTCAAACAGAACATAGCTGACAAATTAACTTCAGTAAAACTCAACTTGGATCATATGTTTTCTTTTCTCAAAATCTTCCCTAAATGGGTCCTCACACTTAAAAGGTAAGTCCTTAGTCCTTACCTGGCATTCACACTTTTCTATAATCTCAACCCAGATTCTTCTGGTCTAATCAACAATTTTATACCTCCCCAAAAAAGTCAATTTACTCACTTTCTTCCTAAAATGACTTTGACTCCATGGCCTTGTTCACATTGTTCACATTCTTTATTCACCAAGAATACCTTTTTTCTCTCTTCTTTCCTCTTCAAAGTCTACCCATTCTTCAAATGCAAGACAGAGTTTACTTCCATATAGATTTCTATAGTCATCCCAGCCTGAAGGAACTCCTTTCTCTCCCTTTCGCTCTCATGATATTTTTGTTGTATCATTCTTAAATAATGATGAACTGCTTTATTCTATTATGAATTCATATTTCAATAAGTAACACATATTATCTAGCCATCCATACTGCAAACTTCTTAAAGGCAAGGACAATGGCTTATATTTCTTTTCATCCTGTGAGAGACATAGCTTGCATTTAATAAACATTTATTATATATCTGGATAATTATAGATATGAATATAGATATTAGTGTCACTATACTATGGCACTCAGTTTTAAAAAGAAACCTTCAACACACTAGCTTCAACCAAAGTCCACACCAGACAAGAGCTGTTCAGTAATTAGAAAGATACTCCAATTCTAAAACGATGTGCACTTACTACTACATATCTGCAGAAAATGAGTTGCTACTTTTCAAAATGAACGGAATTGCTGAAGCAATAATCTAGATTATTTTAACCAACAGTTATATACTCCTACTTCAAGATAGCTATCTACAATGGTTAGATATATCACGTACTGCTATTTTGCTCTTAAAGGAGTTTGTTTGAACTGAAGCATAGTCAGCACAAATTACTTCTAGGAAACCATTTCTGAGAGAATTTGGCTCTTTACATCTTTGGCCAGAATTCCTTGACTTTTGGCTTCCAGTCTGTATTTTGCTTTCCTGGTAGAAATGTGTACTCCTAGTATCTTGCTGGCAAGGATGCCTCTGCCAAAAGGAAATACACACTACTTTCTTCATGAAAGAACGGGAACACTCTCAGGTAGACTATTGGCATGTAGTCTAAGTGAAATGAGCCCACCCATCATTACAACCTTACCAAATATGTAAGACGCTTCCAAGTATTGTGGATAAACACTCCTAGGTGTTGTGCATATACAAAATCATCCAGAAGTTACCCTAGAAAGGACGGTAATACAAAATAGTATGCATGTTCCAAGAGAATAATAATGTGTCATAAATAATTACAGAAGGTAGAGTTTTTTTGAGTTTGGAAAGCTCAGGAAAGGTTTCAAAAGGAAACGGATCTAACCAATGGATCATTTAGTAAACATGGACCATTTAGTAGAGTCCCACAAGAGACAGGACTAAAAATGACATATTCTAGGCCAATAGGATAGAAAAAGAGGGCTTACATAGAGGCATAATAAGTAAAATAAGGTAGGCAATTTGGAAATACACTAGAGAAAAGCTTTAAAATTCTGTATTTTATACTATAGACAATGGAGATTTTTGAGTTTTCAAGCACCAGGAAAATAGTGTTTTAATACCAAATTGAGATATAATTGTCAGTTTTTTAAAAAAAAGTTTTCTAAAAATAAAATAAAATCACTAAAATAATTTTGAAGAAAAAGATAAATCGAAAAAGATCTTTTGGATTGTTTTCAAAAAGATAGAAAACATTCTTTTGGAATAGAAATTACGCATAGCTTGGAATGGAATTAATAAAGCTCAAAGTCAGATCATGAATAGGAAGTATAGAATTCAAGCACTTCAGAGGCTGGACCATGAAAGGTAACATTATAACTAAAATAATTCAGCACTTTTATTCACATTTAGTGCTTTTTTCCTGATTATAAAATAACCCAGATATACGGATAGGAGGAATCAATATCATGAAAATGGCCATACTGCCC